CCCCCGGGTACCTCTTCAGCCTCTGCACTCGGAGCTGAGAGCCGGGGGCCAGCCGCAAAGATTGCGCGGTAGGGGGCCCCACCTTGCCAGGTCGCCGGGCTTGGTCTCAAGCAGGTGCTGCTGCCCTGTGGACAGTCAGCGAGAAATAGACACACAGCTAGGTGCACACATACCCCACGCGCGCACACGCCGGCCCTCCCTGCCACCTCTCCGTGGGTCCCCAGCCACACACGCCCCCGAACTTACGCTCACGCCGTACTCCCTGCTCCTCCCCCACCCCCAAACCCAGCTCACCTTGCCACGCTCACCCCCGTGCCCACCCTCGCTGGCACACGCGCTCACACCCGCGTCGGTACACTCCGCCACCTCCAGGCACACCCTAGGATTCCTCCACTCGCCCGGGGAGACGCACTAGGCTCTGCCTCGTCTCCCCACCCCCCGCTCACGCGCGCGCCCCTCTCCACACACACAGACACACACACACGCACTCACACTCATACACACCCTCGCGCGCGGAGTCACTCCCCCTCGCACGCCCTCGCCCTGGGCACCCTCCCGCGGCGAGACTCCGGGTCCTCCTCCTCTCTTCCTCCACTGCCTGGCGGCTCGGCGCTCTCCGGCCCGGCCTGGGGCCGCTGGGCCCGCGGGGATCGGAGGGGAGCCGAGGGCGCAGCCTTGCCGCCTCCCCCGGACTCTCCTCTCCTCCCCGCCCCGCCTGCGCCGCGCCCCCACCACCTCCCCCCCTCGGGAAAGGGACCTCGGGAGAGGCAGCCCGTGGCCGGCCGGGCTCCGCTCGGCGCGGCGCCGGCAGCGGCGGGGGAAGGGAGAGAGCGAGGGAGCCCGCGAGCCCGCGAGCGGAGCGGCGAGGCGGGGAGGGGACGCGCTGCCGAGCCGGGGCTGGAGCGGCGGAGGCTGCGGCAGCGGCGGCGGCGGCAGTGGCGGCGGCAGTGGCGGCGGCAGTGGCGGCGGGGGAGGGAGGGCCCCACGGACGGACGGACGCACGAACCGACCGAGCGAGGGAGGCAGCGAGCGAGACTGCGCTGGCGAGGAGGAGCCGCGCGAGCGGCGGCTGCTGGGCGCTTCCCCGCGCTGCTGGGCGCTCGGCGCCTCCGCGGCCCCGGCTCCCGGCCGCAGCTTCCTCGCGCGCGCGGGGCGCCGGGCGCGGGGCCCGGGCTGGCTTCGCGGAAGGTAAGAGGGACGCGACCGAGCCTTCTGGAGCCACCGCTTCTCTCTCTCCCCTCCTGTCTCCCAGGGTTTGCTGAACTAACTCCAAGCTGGTGTGCCTAGCGTCCGCGCGGCTGCCGGCCCAAGAGCTGGAGTCACCATGGCGGCCGGAGTTGCGGCCTGGCTGCCTTTTGCCCGGGCTGCGGCCATCGGGTGGATGCCGGTGGCCAACTGCCCCATGCCCCTGGCCCCGGCCGACAAGAACAAGCGGCAGGATGAGCTGATTGTCCTCAACGTGAGTGGGCGGAGGTTCCAGACCTGGAGGACCACGCTGGAGCGCTACCCGGACACCCTGCTGGGCAGCACGGAGAAGGAGTTCTTCTTCAACGAGGACACCAAGGAGTACTTCTTCGACCGGGACCCCGAGGTGTTCCGCTGCGTGCTCAACTTCTACCGCACGGGGAAGCTGCACTACCCGCGCTACGAGTGCATCTCTGCCTACGACGACGAGCTGGCCTTCTACGGCATCCTCCCGGAGATCATCGGGGACTGCTGCTACGAGGAGTACAAGGACCGCAAGAGGGAGAACGCCGAGCGGCTCATGGACGACAACGACTCGGAGAACAACCAGGAGTCCATGCCCTCGCTCAGCTTCCGCCAGACCATGTGGCGGGCCTTCGAGAACCCCCACACCAGCACGCTGGCCCTGGTCTTCTACTACGTGACTGGCTTCTTCATCGCTGTCTCGGTCATCACCAACGTGGTGGAGACGGTGCCGTGCGGCACGGTCCCGGGCAGCAAGGAGCTGCCGTGCGGGGAGCGCTACTCGGTGGCCTTCTTCTGCCTGGACACGGCGTGCGTCATGATCTTCACCGTGGAGTACCTCCTGCGGCTCTTCGCGGCTCCCAGCCGCTACCGCTTCATCCGCAGCGTCATGAGCATCATCGACGTGGTGGCCATCATGCCCTACTACATCGGTCTGGTCATGACCAACAACGAGGACGTGTCCGGCGCCTTCGTCACGCTCCGGGTCTTCCGCGTCTTCAGGATCTTCAAGTTTTCCCGCCACTCCCAGGGCCTGCGGATCCTGGGCTACACACTGAAGAGCTGTGCCTCCGAACTGGGCTTTCTTCTCTTCTCCCTCACCATGGCCATCATCATCTTTGCCACTGTGATGTTTTATGCCGAGAAGGGCTCCTCGGCCAGCAAGTTCACAAGCATCCCTGCCTCGTTTTGGTACACCATTGTCACCATGACCACACTGGGGTAAGTCAGCGCTGGTGGATGAAACCAGGACGCTTACCTTCATCAATTTTCTCTTTCCCTACAGATGAAAGGGGGAGTCAGCACAGCCGGTGTCAGAGGAAAGCAAGTGTGGAAAACCTTCCAGGCCAGGAGGGTGCTGCCTGAGGCATCCACCCTAACTTCTCTGAAGTCCTGTTTAGTCACAAAATTCATGCAACCAGTGCTTATTATAAGCAATGTTTTCCACATTGTCTAGTTTAACAAAGCAGTTCTTCAACTTTCTGGTTTCAGAAAAATTACCAAGAATCCCAATGACCTTTTATTTCTGTGGAATATGTAGGGTTAGAAATTTAGCACTGTGAATTTTTAAATGTTTTTAAATACTTGTTTATTAATTCATTTTAAAATAACATATCCCATTACACATTAAAATACATTTTATGGAAAATATATTTCCAAAATTTAAAAAACCTGGAAGAGTGGCATTGTTTTATATTTTTGAAAATCTCTTTAATGAATTAGAAGACAGCTGGATTCTCACATCTGCATCTGCATTCAATCTGTTGATATCTGTGGTTTTGTTTGTAGTATATAAAGAAAACCAGCCTTACACAGCAGGGCGCAGACTCAGGGCTGAAAACCTAAGGAGCCACCCACTCTTGAGGTCCTGCAAGGGTAGGGTTGTCCCTGAGAGTGAGGGCCTCCTTAAATTTTGCACTCAAGGGCCCTGCCTTGTCTCACTTGGGTCCTAGCCTGGTCAGGCGGGAAAAACCACTGGCTTAAGATATGCTCCAGGGATTGCAAGGAGGGTCTCCTACCTGGAATATAGGCCAAGATACAAAGTCATGAATGAGTGCAAGGTCTGAGGAACCGCACTGGGCCCAGATCTGAGCAAGCCTTTTATGCTGCATGAAGAAACAGGCCTTTATCTGGAAGGCTATGAGGAGCCACAGAAGAGTCAAGCAGGGAGTGATGGGATCAGATTTGCATTTTTAGATTCATTCATTTGTTTGTTAATTGATATGTATTGAGCTCCTATTGTGTGCTGGGCACTGGGAATAACAGTGAACAGAGGTTTCTGTTCTCATAGAGCTCACATTGTGGGGAAGCAGATAATAAATGAATATAGATCTATAGATCCACGCTGCTGACGTAGAAAGATGGACCGGAGGATAATTAGATGGAGGGGAGAAGAGTTCAGGCAGTTGGAACAATAGCCACCGAAGAGTCGATAGTGAACAGAATGGCAGTAGAAATGGAGTAGGCGAGAACATGAGAGGGTCAACGCAACACTAAGGATGCAGCCACCAGTGCTACCTGGGAGAAATCAAAGGTGATGCCCAGCTTCCACCTCAGGCAGTCGGGTCTACTGTGATTTGGGCACCCAACAGGAGAAGCATTTGGGGGGGATAATCCATTTTGTTAGCAACAACACGTTGAGTTTGAAGAGCCTGAGAGGATGGGGTCATTTGGGTGGAGATGTCCAGTGAGGTGCTGGGTTATATAGGTCTGACCTTCAGAATGGAGGGCGGGACGAGGGATTGGATTGTGAGAGCTGTCAACCATTCAGGAGGTGAGTGGATAATGGCATTCAGGAACAGTGCTCAGAGTGAGACCGGGGACACTTATTCCTGCCACTCTTCCTCAAAGTCAGCGTATCTGAAATCAGATTTGTAGTCTTTCCCCCATCCCTGAAGACCATTCTCCAACTTAATTAATGACACCAACAACCTTGCATCTATTAGAGCTAGAAACCTGAGGTTCAGCCTGGATGCTGTCTCCTGCTCAGCTCCCACCTACCATGGCCTCATGATCTACCAGCTCTCTCACCTTGTCTGCCACACCCCCAAACTGCTGCTTCACTCTTCCAGCCCATTTCTTCTGTCTGGAAGGCCCATTTGAATTGTCCCTACCACTCTCATCAGAAACATCCACCTAAGAAATTCCTACTCATTCTTCAAGACCTGCTCTAGCATCCCCTTTCATTTTAGGTCGCCCCATATCCCTGCAACCGCACAACCACACAGCCTGAGACATAATTGTTCGTCCTCTTTAGTTTCCAATTTCGTGACCATGACTCTGTTTAACACTCATAACACTGCAGCGCAACCATTTGCTCACATGACTTTCTCTCTTACTACAGTGAAACTCACATGACAGAAGAAAATAGATTGAATTGTCTTTGTAGCATTTGTTTCGCGGGTGGCTCCTGAATGAATGCTAAGACCTCAACCAGATGGGTTTACTGAGAAAGGCAGAAAGCCAGGACCAGAACTAGGAAAGTGACCCTCCCCAGCTAGTCTACCCAGCATCTAGGTCAATGGGAATCCAGTCTGGGGTATAAGCAAGACCACAGTGGGCTGTGAGCATGGTAAAACTCAAGCAAATAGGAAGCAGTACCTTGGTTCCAGGGGCCTCATGCAGCAGTGGCTGGGGTGGCTAATGGACGGTGGCAACAGCAAAGAGCAAAGCAGTGGATCCGAGTAAAAGGACAGAGAGCTGAGCAGAGCTGGTGGCAGGATGGGGGGTCTCTCCATACCCCAGCACACCAGGCATATGGTGCATAGCAGATCCCAGAGCTCACCTGGGGTAACAGTGAAGATAGGTCCTACTCAGGATGGTCCTGGGGCTGGGGATTACTGAGCCTTCTTGAGTGAAATGCCTCTGAGCCTTCCAGCCAGAAGGGTTTGTCCAGGTAGCAGTGATAACACCTGTTGTTTGTGGGGACAGTGAGGAATCTGGCCTAACTAGGGCAAAGGGTTTGCACTGGTGACTAATGGGAGATGCAGTTGAATAGTATAAACATACTCTTTTTTATCTATTCAATCAAGAGAAGTAACAGCTACAAACCCAGACAGAAGCCCATAAAATGAGACAATTATTTTGAGATGGCCACAGGTAGACGGAAGTAAAGGTTAGATCCTATCCTTGTTCACAAAGACACGGGTAAATTGTGTGAATACCAAGCTCTGTGAGGAAAGGCAAAAGCTTTGTAAGACTTGCTGCCCACACCAAACACAGCCCTGAGCCCAGCGAACATAGATGGAGCTGTCATCACAGGGAGTTGCTTCCCACTCCAGATATGCCCCGTCAGTGCTGCTGCTTGGGGCAGAGCGGCAAGCCTTGGGCTCAGAAATGCTGCTTCCAGAAGCCCATAAACAAAAGGCAGCTGTCTGCTCTCCCTCTTCCAAGAATTCTTAGCAAGTACCAGTTTTCATTAATGGGAAGCAAATCCACTAATGGCATTCAGGAACAGCGCTCAGAGTGAGACCAGGGGCCTCACTCTTTTCTCTTATTCTCTATCCCAGGGCTCTAGAAAAAAGATAGCAGGGCCCCCTGCTGCATCCCTTGGAGCCCCATTTCTTCTTCCTCTGCTCAGCCCTGGCTGGTCATCAGGGTATCCTGGAGCAGGAGGGAGAGAAGAGCTCCATCATATCAACATTCCTCACCCAGGAGGGCAGAGAGCAAAGTGAAGATAATATACAGACTTTGGAATTGCACAGGCTTGCCAGTTGGAGATGTGTAACCTCTCTAAGACTCAGTTTCCTCATATATAACATGGTTGTAATAACAGTACCAGCCTCATAGGATTGTTACAAGATCTTTACATGTAAAGTTCTTAGTCCAGCGCTTGGCATGTACTTACTGCTCAATATAAGTTAGCTGCTGCCACTGTGATTATTATCTGCTCCTGGCCCTCATTGGAATTCCAGTGCTTAACTTGCGATGGAGGCAGGTAACAAAATTCTGTCTGCTTAGTGTCCTGGGACCCCTGGCAATATCTCGGATTCCTGTGCAAGATGTGTTCCTGCATCGTGAACCCACTGAAAGTCAAGGGACCAAGTGCTGGGGGTCACAGGACATGGGTGTGCTTACTTGGGCTCCACCCCTAGGCTGCACCAGCTGCCTTACCTCTCCTCTTGGCACTTGTATTTCCTGTCTCTGCTTTCACTCATGGGCAATTCCAACCGTCATCTGCGTACACATCTGTTCTCATAGCAACATACACTACATATGCATGTCTTCCAGCTTTGCTGTACACTTAGGCAAACTACTTAACCACTCTGTGCCTTAGTTTTCCCATCCAAAAACTGGAAATAATCATACAGGCTAAGTATTCCTAATCCCAAAATTCCAAATCTGAAACACTTCAAAATCTGAAACTTTTTGATTGCTGACATGATGCACAAAGAAAATGCTCAGTGGAGTATTGGATTTGGGATTAGGGATGCTCAACCATAAGTTTAATGTGAATATTCCAAAATCTAAAGAAGTCCAAAATCCAAAACACTTCTGGTCCCAAGCCTTTTGGATAAGGGATACTCAACCTGTAGTACCAGCCTCATAGGGTTGTTGGAGATTAAACCAGGTAATTAATGTGAAGCACTTAGAACAAAGATCAGCATATTTCAGGTGATCATTAAACATTAGCTGTTATTATCATGACTATTATTATTATTATAATAGAAACTTCACATCTCCCAGTAGTAGGGATTTTGCTCTGAGGCGCCACTGTCCTATTGAAACCCTGAATGAACTCTTCAGCCTTAGGAAACATTCAGAAACCATGAACTCGTTGACATAGTAAACCACCTGTGAGTGACCTCTTGACCCAAATAAGCATTAAACGTAGAAAGATTAAGAGCCCTGAGCCAAACCTGAGGGCCTGAGACCTGCATGTCTTTGTATGTTCATGGCAGATGATGGTGGGTGTGTGCACATACAAAGGAAGAGCACGTGGCATGAGAGCAGACACGTGTCCTAGACCTGAAAGTTGAAAGTCAAGGTTTTATGGTCCATGGCTGCACACTCTAAAAGAAAACATCTCACAAGGAGTGAGAGACTCTAAAAATGAAATTAGAACAAGAAATTCACATATACTTCCAACAAGGAAGAAAAATGAGACATCTAAAGAAATCAATGTGGCTACCTGGGAAACCTCTAATGAACCTAGATTTTAAAAGCCAAAAACTATATTTACAGCAAATATTGGATAAATTGTTAATATCTTTAATATATAAAGAGCTCGTGCAAATCAGTAATGAAACCCCTAAGGCAAAATAGAAAAGTGAATCAAGGATGTAATAAACAATTCGCTAAAGAAGAAATAAAGCTAGCTTTCCAACAGATGGAAAATCTTCAATCTTACTAGTAATCACAATGAAAATTCAAACAACTAGATAGCTATTTTTGGCTTGCAAATTAGCAAAGACTTTGATTTTGATTTTTAGTGAGTACCCTACCCAATGCTGGTGAGGGTGCAGCAAAATAGTCTCATTCAAACACTGCACGTGGGATATGGCACTCAGGAGAGTCACTTCTTGGATCTCTCCCGAGGAAATAGTGCTACTTTAGAAATACTGTTATTAATAATATTTGTATAAGCAAAAATTAGAAAGAATCAGAATGCATCCATGTAGAATAATGCTTATTATTATTTCAGATGGTAGTGTGGGAAAAAGCAGGAGACAAAATTATACACACAATATGTAAGTATGATTTAAAAGAAAAACAAGACTAGAAGAAAACAAAATACAATGATGGTATCTTTGGGTGGTGGAAGCATGGATGATTTGTTTAATTCTTTCTGCATTTTTGCTTGGTGATCAGATTTCTTACAATGATTGTGCATTACTTTTATTATGGAAAAAATAAACTTTATTGTAATACTGGAGATGTAGAAAGAATAGGAAGAGAGCTCACACCATGGAAGACAAATCCAACAGACAAGTGCATTCCTGTGGTCCAGTGTCAGGGATCCTTAAAGCTTCAAGTGGATCTGGCTTATGGGCAGAGCTACAATCAACATGAGGAACTTGTACTGTGTGAACATGGCAGAGATTAGTGTGCTGCCTGGGAAGTATGTGCGGCATTTAAGAACAACCTGAGCTGATGGGCCATTGTGCCACAAAGTAGGAAGAATCCTGGACCTCGGACATATGGGTCAAAAAATACTAACAGTGTCATAGACATCACTGATATCGGTGATCACCAGCCTAGTCCACCACTTCCCAAAGTGTGGACCCTGGATCACTGGTGGGCTCAGAATGACTCCAAATAATGCTGAAGCAGTTTAGGTGGTGTATGGACATGGAATTATTATTTTTAAGTTTTTCTTCTTGAATTTTCTTTCAATCTTTCTAGTGATACCAAAGAGAAGTCTTAATTTGATGCTAGGATATCTTTAACACTGTTACTGAAATGTCAGGGGTTTGGTCTGGGTCCTGCTGCTTGCCACACAGAAAGCCAATCACTGAGACAACAAGTGCTGCCAGGGAAGAAGGCTTTATTCAGGGCTGCAACCAAGGAGAATGGGAGATCAGTCTCAAATCCATCTCCTCAACCAACTGAAGTTAGGGATTTATATATAACAGCAGGAAAGAAATGTAACTATGTGTGGAAAAACAGGATTTAAGGAGGGGTAAGGAAGAGGGGTTGGAAAACAGGAATCGCCATGGATGAGGGGTCTGGCATCTCATGTCTGGATGCAGTGATCTGGTGAGTTTCAGATCCCTGATACTCTCTGGGAGGCCTGAGGGTCGGTTTTCTGAGGATGGGACTCAAATAAGATAAATGTAAGTTTCGAGCTTTAAGATCAAGAGGGTCCATTTCTATGTTTATCCAAAAAACAGTAAACATCAGTTTGATGGAACAGTTGGGCCGGTTTCAACACCTCTTTAACCCTTGCTCATCTCCCTTTCTAACCAAGTAGGAGCAGGCTTCAGGCTCAGTTCCTTAAGCAGACAACAGCATCTGGCTAGAATTCAGTAATGCAAGTGGTGTGTGGGTATGGCAGAATCACCAGGGCAGAAGAAGAATTAAAGTAGTTTGGTAAACACTGAACTAGTCCAGAACTTTGGGCATCTGGGACATAAAGGGTCAGGGAGGGAGGGTGATTTGCTGCAAGTCAACCAACTGGTCAACACCAGACCAAGCCTGGTCTCCCTGCTTCAACTACCGGCCCTTTCCCCAAGCTCTTCTGCTCTCCACGTGGAGCTGTCAGTATTTCTCCACTTTCCTTCAAAAAGCAGACCTAGTACTATCTTGTTCTTTGCTGTCTTTGTTATTTCTTGTTTGAGCTTTTTTTTTTTTTTTTTGGAGTTGGAGAAGGCATGGGATCATGCTATTAGCATAACTAAAAATGTTTTTAGTTTGCCTCTGCATTTTCCCCAAGCCTCAGCTTTTCCTAAAAATCCAGCATCTTCTGCATCCTTCCCTGGGGACCACACTACTCCTCAGTGCTGGGCATTGTCTGTTTACAACTAAAGCAGATTTTTTCTTTTGCTTTTGTCTTCAAATGTGAGCTTTTCAGAGTCTCTAGTGCAACCATATTAGTGTTTTAGATGCTTCCTGATTATAGTTATTTGTGCTTATGTAGTCAGAATTTCCCCCAAAGTGTTTCTGGATATGGATTTACACCTCAGTTCTGCCTGGGCTGCTAACTAGCTGAGGGACCTTGTGCAAGTCATTCACCCTCACTGAACAGGTAATAGCACTGCCCTACTTAGCTCTGAGGGTTGCCATGAGGACCAAATGAGTGGTAGTCACAAAGATGCTTTGCAGGGCATAATGGACCCCACATAATGCACCCCACAATGAAATGTGTTATTCAGCTCCTATTTTTCTTTTGCTTTTCCCATCAAGAAGAATGCTCTTCAGATTGGACAGTGTAAAACCAGCATCATTAAAAAAAGAACTAAAGCTCAAAATAGGAGCAAAGATAGAGAGCAGCTCAGTCTTTAAAGGAACTCAATCCCTGAGTGTCTCAGAACCATCAGGCCTGATCTGCAGAGCTGTGATGGATGTGTCAGGCTATGTTATGTCAGGGACCAGAGTAGGTTCCATGGAGGGAGAACAGGAGGGCCCGTGAGGGCTTTGGCCACTGTCACTGTGAGAAACCGTTGAAAAAAAAACTATGAAATTTAGATAAGAAAAGACTCAAAAGATGGCACACACATGCCACTGCCTGCTTAGAATTAGAGATTCCTCCAAGAACCTCACGATTTGTGGAACACCTCTCCCCACCCCACACCCTGCCCTGCCCCCCAGGACATTCCTCAGAATCTCACCATCTTCCCAGCAGGCCCCTCAGCAGTAATGGGGAAGAAGTAGACAGCCAAGGAAGAGTAGGATCCTTGCTTCTGTGATTCCGCCCATAGCCACCCCGTGGGTCCCCCGCCGTCTGTCTGGGTTCAGTTTGTGCCTCCACACTTATAAACCGTGTGACCTTGGGCAGGGGCTGTGTCTTGAATTTCCCATCATATGGAAATGATATCTTGTTCATAGTCTTGTTACAGAGTTTAGACAAGATGACATAAAGTTCTTAGCACGAGTTCTTCTCAAAAGACGCTAGGTTGTTTTTGTTTGTTTGTTTTTGCCTTCTCCATTTCCTGTAGCCCTATCTATTTCTGATTATAAAAAGAGGACTGTTTCAAAAAATTAAACATAAGCTTACCATATGATCCAGCAATTCCACTTCTGGTGGTATACACACCCAAAAGAATTGAAAGAATTGAAGGCAGGACTCCAACAGGTATTCATATGCCCATACTCATAGCAGCATTATTCACAGTAGCCAAAAGGTGGGAACAACCCAGTGTTCATCCGTGGATTAATGGACAAGCAAACTGTGGTCTATCCTTACAGTGGAATATTATTCAGCCTAAAAAGGAAGGAAATTCTGACACATGCTACAACATAGATGAACCTTGAAGACACTGTGGTAAGAAAAATAAGCCAGACACAAAGGACAAATACTGTATGAGTCTACTTATATGAAGTATTTAGAGTAGTCAAATTCATAGAGAGAGAAAGTGGAATTATGGTTACCGGCGGGGCAAGAAGAGAGGGTATGGAGTTTCAGTTTGGGAAGATGAAAAGAGCTCTGGAGATGGATGGTGGCGATGGTTGCGCAACAGTTTAAACAATGTCACCAAACAGTACGCCTAAAAATCACACATAGATAAAATATACATTTTATGTTATATATATCTTACTACAGTTAAAAAATTGCTTACACGACAAACATATTTTAATTTCAGTTATGACATAATTTTAGAGATATTAAAATGTGAAAATCACATAAATCTTTAGAATAAAAAGAATATGGTTTTTAACACTCAAAAAAAAAAAAGAAAGACTGCTTGAGCCCCCACATACAGAGGAGGTT